ACGGCAATTTCCGAATGTCGCACAGTAGAAAGTGGACCAGCAACCAGGGTTGCAGATCCCAAAGTCCGGGATCTTCACCATTTCACCCAACCGCCTTAGAGACCTCCCAGCAAAAGGTCTAAGCACGAATGCTCCAGAAAACAGGTCCAGGTCACGCGTGCCTTCTCCCTTTCCCTCTGGGCTCGACAGTGGTGCACAGAGCGACTAGGGAGTGGGGGCCGCGGTTATTTCATTAGAAAAGCTCTGGAGCCCCGGGAGCCCTTCGTCCCAGGCGCACTTGCCCTGCAAGCCCTTCTGGAAGGCGGCAGCGTCCAGGCGGTCCAGCGCATCGAGCCGCGCCAGGCGCACCGAGATGCCCCCGAATCTGTCCAGCTCGCCCTGCAGATCGCACGCTCCAACTGGCGGATTCCGCACGTAACCCTGTGCGCCCGAGGCCCAGCGGTAACCCGCCGAAGGCCCGGGGCCGTAGGTTCGGGCAAGCATCGCGCGCCAGCGGCCCCAGCTCAGTGGCTGCCGCATCTCCACGCCGCTTAATTCGTCCGTTGCCCAAATGACCCCTCCGCGCTCCAGAGCGGAGATCGCGGCCGTACATTTTAGAAGAGTGCCATCAATACCCTCAGAGTTGAGCTGGGGTTACCACTCTGCAGAGCTATGCCAAGGAGACCGCGAAGTGGTCCACCAGCCCTTCTCAGCAATTTGCCCCGCTCCAGTTAAGCGGGGAAAACCTCCTCCCCCACCGCCACTCACTTATTTTGTTTGGTAGTTTAATTCAACAGACGTTGGTTTAGGGATGGGGAAGCCGGGAGGAGATGCAAAAACGTCCTGTTTTTCAGGAATTTACAATCTAAGTGGCAGTTCCGTTCCTGGAACCTATCTTCTTTCACAGATGCCGTTACAGCTGTTTCAAAGACTGCTGGTTTTGAAAACGCTCAGTCCCTCCCACCACGCTGTGCACTGCTGCGCTCCACTCAGGGGATTACGGCGCAGGGGCGGACCCTCGCTGACTTCTGCCCCGGAAGTTTTTCTCTCAGTTGAAGCGCGCACATTGAGTCGGCTTTTCTACTGCTTCGGCTAGGGTACCTTGTGACCATGTCTTCCAAGAAGAATAGAAAGCGGTTGAACCAAAGCGCGGAAAATGGTTCGTCCTTGCCCTCTGCTGCTTCCTCTTGTGCGGAGGCACGGGCTCCTTCTGCTGGATCAGACTTCGCGGCAACCTCCGGGACTCTGACGGTGACCAACTTATTAGAAAAGGGTAAAGAATTCCGGGTGGGAGACTAGAGGCCGTAGTACAAAAATAATTTTCTTTTCCTTCATAGTAGATGACAAAATTCCTAAAACATTCCAGAATTCCCTTATTCATCTTGGACTCAACACTATGAAGTCTGCAAATATATGTATAGGTCGACCAGTGTTGCTTACTAGTTTGAACGGAAAGCAAGAGGTAAGAGTCTTTTTCATTTCCTTAGTTTAGAATTTCTAACATTTTTATTTCCTCTGTCTGGCAGGTGTATACAGCCTGGCCTATGGCAGGATTTCCTGGAGGCAAGGTCGGCCTGAGTGAAATGGCACAGAAAAATGTGGGTGTGAGGCCTGGTGATGCCATCCAGGTCCAGCCTCTTGTGGGTGCTGTGCTACAGGCTGAGGAAATGGATGTGGCACTGAGGTTTGGCTCTTTTCTTTGGTGACTATCTGGATCTGATTTCTGTTCCCTTCTTATCCTTTTACAGTGACAAAGATATGGAAATTAATGAAGAAGAACTGACTGGTTGTATCCTGAGAAAACTAGGTGAGACAAATATTTTAAATTGTTTTCTTAAGCTAACATGTATATTTAATATACTGTTTTCTAGATGGCAAGATTGTTTTACCAGGCAACTTTCTGTATTGTACATTCTATGGACGACCGTACAAGCTGCAAGTATTGCGAGTGAAAGGGGCAGATGGCATGATATTGGGAGGGCCTCAGAGTGACTCTGACACTGATGCCCAAAGAATGGCCTTTGAACAGTCCAGCATGGAAACCAGTAGCCTGGAGTTATCCTTACAGCTAAGCCAGTTAGATCTGGAGGATACCCAGATCCCAACATCAAGAAGTACTCCTTATAAACCAATTGATGACAGAATTACAAATAAAGCCAGTGATGTTTTGCTGGATGTTACACAGAGCCCTGGAGATGGCAGTGGACTTATGCTAGAGGAAGTCACAGGTCTTAAATGTAATTTTGAATCTGCCAGAGAAGGAAATGAGCAACTTACTGAAGAAGAGAGACTGCTAAAGTTCAGCATAGGAGCAAAGTGCAATACTGATACTTTTTATTTTATTTCTTCAACAACAAGAGTCAATTTTACAGAGATTGATAAAAATTCAAAAGAGCAAGACAACCAATTCAAAGTAACTTATGACATGATAGGAGGATTAAGTAGCCAGCTGAAAGCAATTAGAGAAATAATTGAATTGCCCCTCAAACAGCCTGAGCTTTTCAAGAGTTATGGTATGATGTCTTCAGTTTATTGCACCCAAAAAGTGAATCTAGTGTTTTCTACTTTTTCTTCCAGGAATTCCTGCCCCTAGAGGAGTGTTACTTTATGGTCCTCCAGGTACTGGAAAAACAATGATCGCCAGGGCTGTTGCTAATGAAGTTGGAGCCTATGTTTCTGTAATTAATGGTCCTGAAATTATAAGCAAGTAAGTACATGATTTAATAGAGTAAACTTACTAATGGTCTTTAAATGTATTTTATTTGTTACAGATTCTATGGTGAGACTGAAGCAAAGTTACGTCAGATATTTGCTGAAGCCACTCTACGGTACTCTTTATTTTTAAATGTTTTGGAATTAATGAGAGATTTCATTTTACTTGTTTGTTTTTAGACACCCATCAATTATTTTTATTGATGAGCTGGATGCACTTTGTCCGAAAAGAGAGGGGGCCCAGAATGAAGTGGAAAAAAGAGTTGTGGCTTCACTCTTAACACTGATGGATGGCATTGGTTCAGTAAGTATAGCACTAGTATTGATTCTGTGTAGAAAATAAATTTATTTTCATTTTATTTTGTTAGGAAGTAAGTGAAGGACAAGTGTTGGTTCTTGGGGCCACAAATCGCCCTCATGCCTTGGATGCTGCTCTCCGAAGACCTGGGCGATTTGATAAAGAGATTGAGATTGGAGTTCCCAATGCTCAGGACCGGCTAGATATTCTCCAGAAACTGCTTCGAAGGGTACCCCATTTGCTCACTGAGGCTGAGCTGCTGCAGCTGGCAAATAGTGCTCATGGATACGTTGGAGCAGACTTGAAAGTCTTGTGTAATGAAGCAGGTGAGTGTGGTTTGCTATGGTGAGTCTCTATTACACTGTATCTAACTGCACCCTTTTTCCGTAGCTGGGACCAGAATCCTAAAGGCGCATATGTATGTCTCTGCCTTTGCCACGGGCCTCACCCAAACCCCTCAAGGTAACTGGCTACATCTAGTTCACAGGCTGTCTACAAATCTTGTGTTACTTTCCTCTCTTTATAGGTCTCTGTGCCTTGCGGAGAATCCTGAAAAAACAGCCTAACCTCCCTGATGTCAAGGTGGCTGGACTGGTGAAGATTACTCTGAAGGATTTCTTGCAGGCAATGAATGATATCAGACCCAGTGCCATGAGGGAAATAGCAATTGATGTCCCAAATGTAAGTCATTTATGTCCCACACTAGCTACACTAACTTATATTTGGAAAATGTTCTATTTTTCAGGTATCCTGGTCAGATATAGGAGGACTGGAAAGTATCAAACTGAAGTTGGAACAGGCTGTGGAATGGCCCTTAAAACATCCAGAGTCTTTCATTCGAATGGGTATTCAGCCACCTAAAGGAGTTCTTCTCTATGGGCCACCTGGGTGCTCTAAAACAATGATAGCAAAGGCTTTGGCCAATGAGAGTGGACTGAATTTTCTAGCTATAAAGGTAGGGTGTTAAATTTTTTAATCGCTACTCTCAGACACTGAACAGTTGTTTTCTTTTCATGCAGGGGCCTGAATTAATGAATAAATATGTTGGTGAATCTGAAAGAGCAGTTAGAGAGGTAAGAAATTGTGCCTTTAGTGGCACTCAGCAATCTTTAGCTAATGTGGCACTCTTTCCACCAGACCTTCCGAAAAGCAAGAGCAGTGGCGCCTTCCATTATTTTCTTTGATGAACTGGATGCCTTAGCAGTTGAAAGGGGCAGGTAAGAAGTATTTAATAGCACTGCTATTACATAGATATTTTTTAAACCGTACTTTCAAAATCAGTTCTTTAGGTGCTGGGAATGTAGCCGATCGTGTTTTGGCTCAGCTCTTAACAGAAATGGATGGGATTGAACAGCTAAAGGATGTGACCATTTTGGCAGCTACTAACCGTCCAGATAGGATAGACAAGGTAAGAGAGAAGGCATTGTGGATATTATAAAAAAAGTTTAATATTTAATTCATTTCTCTTTCAGGTAGAACTCCCTGTGGAACATGAATTTTTTTTAACTATACTTTTGTTACTACTCAGATGATATATACTGTATCAAAAGTGTATGTCCTTGTCAAGTTCTCTAAAGTTTGTGAAATACAAGAGAATATGCAGTAAAATTTTAAGTCTGTTTCCTTTCCAGATACTTTTTCTCTGAAGAACTACTGTGGAACATTACTTATATTGTTTAATAGTACTATAAAGTTGTTTCCACACTTGTATGATTAGCACGTAATGTTCAAACTGTGCCATGAATGTGCTGGTAGAAACAAAACAGTTTTAAGGACAATTAAAACAACAACATCCTGTTATGAAGTAAAGACACAGTTTTTACCATCTTTATTGTCTGGAAGAAACTGTAGTAGGAATAAAAGAGGCGACGAAGAGTTAAAGTACATTTTATGTTTTTAGGCTAAAACTGATTAAAAAAAAAGATCATTGTAGGGTCAAAGAAATTGATATATATAGTGTAATTTTGGCTACATTAAATCCAGGCATTTGGCCTTTTAAATTAGCTAGCATATTTTACAATCTTGTTGCCTCTTACCCCACAACCTCTATGTTATGATGATTTTAGGTTAGTATGTTAAAACAAGGAGAATTCCTGGACTGTCACAGGAGTGAAATTGATATCATTATGTTACCCATGTGTTGTGCATATTTAGTGTCTCTTTTTGACAGTATTTCAGTTTCATGTCTTCTGGGGAGACTAAAGCCAAAGTTTCTTGGGGATTCTGGTGTTTTAGCAAAGACAGTGAGACACATAGCTCAAGAACTGCGTTATTTTACTCCTTGCTATGTCACATTTACATGTCAGACTCATTTGCTGTGATGTAGCACACTAGGCTGGTGAAATAATTGCTTGTGATGTCCCTAAGTCCCCGAGGCTTTTTTCTACCTCCTGCTTAGATAGTGAAGAGAAGTTGAAGTTGAGTCCTCTAGTGTTCATTTTGCGTAAGAGTGATAGGATGCGGTAGGACAGATGAAGATTAATGAGATTGTGTGATATCAAGTAGGCTCATTGTCTTTAGATTGATTGCTGATGGTCTGGATTTGCTTAGCATCAGGAGAGTTTAGAAACAAACAACTAATTTATTAATGATGCCCAAATAATAGTTAAATGCCCAAACTTTTGGAATTTATGTTGTTCATTGTTAACAACTGCTGTGTGGCCCCTTTAGAAGTGTCCAGTCCATGACATTTTATACATTTGTGTTGAATCTTAAGGAAAACATGATCATGTCTTCTTTCTCGGGTGATAAGCATGCCTCAAAATAGTTTTAATTCTGTGAATATCTTTGAATTCAGTTTATTTGGGTACTTTTAGTACGGATACCTACTATATAACAAGCTCCTAATAAGAACTATTAAATTATAAGCATTATCCCTAGCGTATAAACCTAGTTTTCTTGTAGTAGGAAATTTGAAGGACTTCAAAAATTTTACTTTAAGCCATCTATGGAAAAGATTGCCCAATTGAGAAAAATTGTGAAAGATATGTAGAAGTCTTAAATAATTTTGGTTTCAGGATTATTTTCTATTGTTGTGTTAGACTCATGGAGGTAGTAAATTGGCATTAATTTTCCTTACAGTTTTTCTGGAAGAGGAAATGTGCTTAATGAGCTAAATAAGACATAACATTTTGTTTTCTTACATTGTTGCAAATTGAAGTTGGGTTTTGTTGTTTGTTTGTTTTGAGATGCAGGTCTGGCTGTTTTGCCAGGCTGAAGTGCAGTGTCTATTCACAGATCATTAAGTTGTGCAGCCTTAAACCTTTGGACTCAAGCAATCTCCTGCCTCAGCCTCCCAAGTAGCTAAGATTATAGGTGTGCACCACAGCATCCAGCTTAAAATTTAGTTTTCTAGAAAGTTTTATGACATGGGGAAAAGTTAATTAACAATATTTAGGAATGTCCACAAATAAAAAGCTAAATATACGTATCTTTCGATATTCAAATGACTAGTATTCCAAAAATACCCTCAGAAGAAAGGCTACAAATGTTTCTTCATTCTCCATTTTTCCTAGTTATAACTATTGCTCTTCTAATATTACTCTTCTTAGCTAAGTCAGAACTAAAAAAAAAAAGCTGCAAGGACTAATTGACATTAATAGTTCAAATGAATCATAATTCTTTACTTTCCCAAAAGTATTTAAGGAATGGATGCCTATTAATCTTTCACATTGTTTATCAAAATGATGTGAATAGTCTTTGGTGAGCCATATTAAGATTAAAGCTGGAAAGCGTCCTGTACGGTTGTTTTCCAATTTCAGCTTTGCCATCTTTACACAAGACTCTCATAAGTGTTTTTGTTATTGTTGCTGGATTCTTCTTTTGTTTGTTTTTAAAACTCCAGGTGTTTTAACTTCTATGACAGTTATTATTCTTATCTTCTATGGCAGCCCCTTCCAAGTTTTGGCTTTGGGGATAGAGAATTGGGAGAGATCAGAGAAGAGAGACTGGTGAGAGGTTGTATGCATATGTGGGTCTTACTTCATTTCGATGTTCATAAGATAAAGACGCTTTATCTCAAGGGTTGGCAGACCATGGCCTTTAGGCCAAACGTGACCCACCAACTGGTTTTGCATATCCCATTGTCTAAGAATAGTGTTTACATATTTAAATGATTAGGAAAATACTTTAAAAGTGGTTTTTTGTGACATATGAAAATTATATGAAATTCAGCTTTCAGTCCTCATAAATAAAGCTTTATTAGAACACATCCACACTAATTTGATTATGTTTTGTCTGTTACTCCTTTTGCACTACTGTAGTAGAGTAGTTACAGTACAGACTTATGGCCTATAAAGCCTAAATTATATACTCTAGACCTTTGCAGAAAAAGTTTCCTGACTCTTGATTTGTCCTTGTAAGTTTTTAGAAGATTAGTAGCCTTTAATGTCTGTTGTTCATATATGAACCTCACGTTTTTGTTTCTTTTTAAAAAAGATTATTTTAATTGACATAAAAATTGTATCTGTTTATAGAGTACAACATGTTGTTTTGATAATTGTGTATTCATTGTGGAATGGCTAGATCAAGCTATTTAACATGTGCATTACTTCACATACTTCTTATTTTTTTGTGATGAGGACACTTAAAACCAACTCTCTTAGTAATTTTTAAGTATACAATATATTGTTAACGATAGTCACCCTACAGTACAATAGACCTCTTGAACTTATTTCTCCTGTTTAACTGAAGGTTTGTATCCTTTGACCAATATCTTCCCAACTCCCTTAGACCTCCAGGCCCTGATAACCACCATTCTACTTTCTGCTTTTGTGAGTTCAACTTTTTAAGACTCCACATATAAGCAAGATCATGCACTATTTGCCTTTCTTTGTCTGGCTTATTTCACTTAGCATAATGTCCTCCAGGTTGATCCATATTGTCACAAATGACAGGATTTCCTTTTAATAAAGGTTGAATAGGATTACCTTCTGTATACATACCACATTTTCTTTATCCGCTTATTCTTCGATGCATACTTAGGTTGATTCCATGACTTGGATATTGTGAATAATGCTGCAGTGAACATGGAGTGCAGATGTCTCTTGGACATACTGATTTCATTTCCTTTGGATATATACTCAATAGTGGAATTGCTGGATCATAAGATAGTTTTATTTTAAATTTTTTAGGAACTTCCACACTATTTTCTCTAATATCTGAAGTAATTTATGTTCCTACCAACAGTGTACAAGGGGTCTCTTTTCTCCACATCCTCACCAACATTTATCTTTCATGTTTTTGACAATAGCTATTCTAACAGGTATGAAATGGTATCTCATTGTGGTTTTCATTGGCATTTCTCTGATGATTAGTGATGTTGAGCACTTAAAAAATATACCTGTTGGCTATTTGTATGTCTTCTGAGAAATGTCTATTCAGGTCTTTTGCCCATTTTTTAATCAGGTCATTTGTTGCTGTTGAGTTCCTTATAAATTTTGGTATTTTAGATTTTAACACCTTATCAGGTTTGGTTTACAAACATATTCTCTCATTTTATAGGTTGTCTCTTCACTATGTTGAATGTTTCCTTTGCTGTGCAGAGGCTTTTTAGCTTCATGTAATCCCATTAGTCTATTTTTTCTTTTGTTGTCTGTGCTTTTGAGGTCATGTTCAAAAAATTATTGTCCAGGCCAGTGTCATGGAACATTTTCCCTATAACTTCTTTCAGTAGTTTTTCAGTTTTAGCTCTTTATTCGTCTTTAATTCATTTTGAGTTGAATGAGCCACAGAGTTTTTTTTTTTAAAGATTGTTTAAAATGTTTAACACGTACGTTTTCTGAAGATACATTATAAGTCGTATTTGAGTAAAAAATATAATACTGAACTTAAATAATAGTAGGGAGGCTGAATTAACTTATTTCAAGCATACACCATCCCCTCTTGAAAGCTCTCTTAATCTTTAATTTTTTAAAATACATTTTCTTCCACTAAATACTTATTTTTTCCAACTGACTCCCGAAAACTCATAAATCTACAATTGTTATTACATGAGTAATGTAAATATTTATTCATGCCACCTGAATCTTAAAGTTCCATTGGTTATTAGCTTTTTGTAGTTATGAGTTGTATGCCCTTTTTAGTATTTAGCAACATTGGGATTTTCAGGCTTAGATTTCTAAATTTTGAAAGATTCTGTGTTTAGATATATTTGTTTAGTAAATAATATTTGATGTTGTCAACGTGAATTGAAGTATGTTTAATATTAGAGAAAGTAATACCATAATAAAATACATGTTGCTGTCAATACCCAAGGTCTAAAAGAAATTTGGTTTTTCAAGACTGGAGAGGACATAGAAGGCTCCATGGTCTAGATGACCCATCTGATACACTGACACCTGTTGTAAAATCCCAACCCATCATTTCTTCATCCTTTGCTTATTCACCCACACTGATGGGGAACTATTAATTCACGAAATAGACCATTTCATTTTTGTGTCAGACTATTAAGAAGTTCTTTAATCCGATGAACAAGCAGCTGTTTGTCTCCCTAAACCCTCTATACCTCTACCTGATTTTATTCCAAAGTCTGTAAAGAACAGTTTTTAATCCTTCTTCTATATGGTGTTCCTTTATTTTTTAAAACTGTTAGTTATCTTGTCTTTACACTTTATCTCACTAACCAGTCTTTTGTTTTTCAGGCTTGACATTTTGGATTATTTCATATGCCATTGTTTTTCCGTCTAAAGCATTCTCATCTTTTTCTTGTGAACTATTTGTCCTTTTTGCTCTGAAGTTGTAACATCCACCAACAAATATATATTGATTGGTTGTGTTCTATCAGTACACAACTTAGTGAGACTCCTGCTGCCTCTACCCTGAATACCTTGCTTCTCCTAATGCATTCCAGGATTTTGTTAGCTTTGTTGTCAGCTGCACATTGAGATTGCTATTGAATAAAGTCATCAGGAACAACAACAAAGGTGAAAAGCCCAGGTCTTTCTTCAAAGTCTGCTAAATAATAGTTTTCACGCCTTGGGCTTGTGCAGTTAATTTGATTTAAGTTTCAGCAACTGAGGCACAATATATACCAGATATAGAAGTTATCCTCCAAAATTAGCTCCTCTAAGTTTCTCCTACTTTTCACATGATTCCCAGATATTCTTTTCTTTAAGTCCAAGTGATTTCCCAATTATTTCCATGGCTATGGCTACAAAGGCTTTAGGCCATAGGAATAGAGGAATTTATTCTTACTAAATTCATCTTATTAGATTTGATTAATCTTCCCAACTTGTCAACTGTGGGATCTTGTTTCTGTCATTCTCTATGTATTTCTTTATTCATTGATAGCAAAGGCACTATATATCTTAAATACCAAGAAGAATTTATATAGCTTTCTTTTTGAAAAATTGTTTAAAGTATCTAGTTCAAGATCCCCAATCTAGGTGAACTTCATGGAACATTTAATTGACATGGAGATAATTAGGGGATGTTCTGAAGAGTTACCAAAGAGAACTCCTAAAGAGAAACTAGATGGTTGAGATTATTTATGGAGGAAGAACAGATGAAAGTAAAATTCTGCTATTAAGAATACTATCTGGGTAAAGAAATGCTTTCTGCTTTCTTTGGTGGAAATAGATAAGAGTGAGCAGACTTATATTCATTCATTGAAATTCAGATAAATTCATAACCAAAGTTTTATTATATATATACTGATAAGGTGAAGAGTTCAACACTAATCTAGTTTGAACTCCATAGATATTTAAAACCAGCTATTTTAATTTCTTTTAGCTTTAAGACAATGCTGAAATATGTACTTAATTTTCTGAATACTTTGCTCTTTATAGTTGCCGTTTCATGAATTTGTGATATTAGACTTATTGTATGAGGAGTTTTGTATTTTTCTTCTTTGAACTTTTTGCTTATAGTGCTTTGGGCACAGACCTTCCCAAACCTTAGTATTTCTGGATGAATTTTTTGAGAGTGCACAACATTGGAAAGGAGCTTTTGCATAATGCCAGCAATGTAGCTGAGGAAATGGGTCTGGAGGAAAATGAGATTTGACACCTGTAACAGAGGATAAATATGATAGGGGCCAGAGTGCCTTATACAGAGTGTGATAGGAAAGCTCAAAACTAACAGAAACAAGCAATGGAAGAGTAAAGGCAGACAGATGGTTGCAGAGATCTTAGTTTCTGATGCTAGCTGTGTTATTAACAGACTGTGTATTATTTGAAATAATTTATCCTCACTGAGCATCTGTTTCTGTACCTGTGAAAAATGTACTAGATAATCTTTGATATATCATTCAAGCTCTACAATTATCTTCTTTTGTGACACAGAGACAGACAAGAATAGAGATTATCAATGTTATATAAAAGGATGTTACTTACCAAACAAGTTTCTGAGGTTTTTGTTTTTTGTTTTCTGTTTTGTTTCTTTTTAGGTACCACCTTCCCAGACTTTCTTGTTACTGTAACGTTTATTTCTTCAAACAGATCATAAAGCAAGCAGATATTATCCAGGTGTGCAAAAGTGATTAACCATGTGATTTTCAGAAAAAAAAAAAAAAAAAGAAAAAGCAATCAATCAGCCTTTAAGGCTGTTGTTGTGTAATAAAAACCTTGCTTGACAGTTGAAGTACACCTTAACTTTTTCATTTAAAATTTATTACTCTTTGAAAAAGGAGAACTTGTTGAGCAGCATATTTTCTTTTTTCACAGATGTCTGATTAGCCTGCAATATTTTGGTTCTATTTAATATACTTTTAACTATTTTTTAATGAATATGAATGTAAAAATAATGTTGAGTTAGAATAGAAATATCTAACTGTATGATTAAAGTTGAATCACTTATAAATTTGAAAAAGCTTCTTGTCTTCTATTGTTAATGCTCCTAGA